GGCCCACGCGATTCCACCCTGGTGCTGCAGTTTGTAAAAGAAGAAAAAATACCTGTTCAATTGGTTTGATCATGACATTCTTCATGGGTCAGGGAAGTTTTAAGTGGTTATAAAATGGGGTAAATTGGCTTTAGAAGAGTTTAGAAATGATGTGGATTACTTATAGACAGGACAAAATGAACATGCTTGTTTATTAAAAAAAGCTATTGGAAGCAGGAAATATTCAGTTTGGCTAAAATATATAAGCACTATAGGAGAAAATAGAAGCTTAGGCACATTACATACTGGAGAACAAGCAAGTACTTATAAACTGTAAGAGTCAAAATGAGAATACCAGCGTTTCTCATGGGAGCAAATGAGTTCCAATGAATAAAATTATTTGGAATGCTTTTCCATGCAAGCTATTTGCTATAACTTCCTGCTTCCTTGCACTTTCAGCCCTGACATGACTCAAGGAAGACATCTAATTAAATGCTGATGGTCTTTGATCCTTTTATAAAACATCTGCAAATTTCCCTGTCAATAGCTTGTTCTTGGCACCAGAAGTTCCCTAGAGACCAGTCCCCTCAAGTCAACAACACCAGAAATACTAGGGTGAAGAGGGTGTTATCATTAATAAAAAAAAACCCTGGAATTCTTGGGAACACAGGAATCTGTAATGAATTTTTCTAATCAACAGTTTACAGTTACATGTTTACAAAGTGTATAGTTAGGTCTCTGTAATACTTAAAACCTGTGTTGAAAAAATTATTTCTACTGAAGTAAAAGTTGCCCCTATGGCGAAACTAAGGACCACACTCAATCAATCAGTGGTACAATGTGTACCACAGTAGTACAAAATGTATTCCTATTCTCCGAAACGACTGAAATAATAAATAAAACCAAGTAGTTTACAGTAGAGTGTGTGGGGGTTTCCACAATTGCTACTTACGGTTTGGAGCCACATGATGTCGCTCTTTACCACAAAATACATGAGAGAAGGAGGAAGAAGGGAAAATTCCTTCTATTCTTACTGGAAGGAACCATATACACTCTTTGGAGTCTGAAATATGGAGGATGCAGCTGCACTTGACTGACCGATTAAAAGATTTCCCTTGACTTTGAGAAACGATATTTAATCAGAACAAAATACTGTGCACTAAAGATGGAGTTTTCCTGGGGAAGCGGCCAGGAATCCCGGCGTCTGCTGCTCTTACTTCTTCTCCTCGCAGCCTGGGAGGCAGGGAACGGTCAGCTCCACTACTCGGTCTCCGAGGAGGCCAAACACGGCACCTTCGTGGGCCGCATCGCGCAGGACCTGGGACTGGAGCTGGCGGAGCTGGTGCCGCGCCTGTTCCGGGTGGCGTCCAAGGGCCGCGGAGGCCTTCTGGAGGTAAATCTGCAGAATGGCATTTTGTTTGTGAATTCTCGGATCGACCGGGAGGAGCTGTGCCGGCGGAGCGCGGAGTGCAGCATCCACCTGGAGGTGATCGTAGACAGGCCGCTGCAGGTTTTCCATGTGGACGTGGAGGTGAGGGACATTAACGATAACCCGCCGGTGTTCCCAGCAACACAAAAGAACCTGTCCATCGCGGAATCCAGGCCGCTTGACTCTCGGTTTCCACTAGAGGGCGCCTCGGATGCAGATATCGGGGAGAACGCCCTGCTCACTTACAGACTGAGCCCAAATGAATACTTTTCTCTGGAAAAACCACCTGATGACGAGCTGGTAAAAGGTCTTGGGCTTATATTACGGAAATCTTTAGACAGAGAAGAAGCTCCGGAGATTTTTTTAGTGCTCACAGCCACTGATGGAGGCAAACCCGAGTTGACTGGCACCGTTCAGTTACTCATCACAGTACTGGATGCCAATGACAATGCCCCAGCTTTTGACAGAACCATTTATAAGGTGAGATTACTAGAAAATGTTCCTAATGGAACATTGGTAATTAAACTTAACGCCTCAGATTTAGACGAAGGATTGAATGGGGACATTGTTTATTCATTCTCAAATGATATTTCGCCAAATGTGAAATCCAAGTTTCACATAGATCCAATTACTGGACAAATTATTGTAAAGGGATATATTGACTTTGAAGAAAGCAAATCCTATGAAATTATTGTAGAGGGCATTGATAAGGGACAGCTCCCACTTTCTGGCCATTGTAGAGTTATTGTGGAAGTAGAAGACAACAACGATAATGTCCCAGATTTGGAATTCAAGTCTTTATCACTTCCAATTAGAGAGGACGCTCCACTGGGTACAGTCATCGCCCTGATCAGCGTGTCCGACAAAGACATGGGTGTCAATGGGCTGGTCACCTGCTCCTTGACGTCCCACGTCCCCTTCAAGCTGGTGTCCACCTTCAAGAATTACTACTCGTTGGTGCTGGACAGTGCCCTGGACCGCGAGAGCGTGTCAGCCTATGAGCTGGTGGTGACCGCGCGAGACGGGGGCTCGCCTTCGCTGTGGGCCACGGCCAGTGTTTCTGTGGAGGTGGCTGATGTGAACGACAACGCTCCGGCGTTCGCGCAGCCCGAGTACACAGTGTTCGTGAAGGAGAACAACCCGCCGGGCTGCCACATCTTCACTGTGTCTGCGTGGGACGCGGACGCGCAGGAGAACGCGCTGGTGTCCTACTCGCTGGTAGAGCGGCGGGTAGGGGAGCGCGCGCTGTCGAGCTACGTTTCGGTGCATGCGGAGAGCGGCAAGGTGTACGCGCTGCAGCCGCTGGACCACGAGGAGCTAGAGCTGCTGCAGTTTCAGGTGACCGCTCGCGATGCCGGCGTGCCACCTCTGGGCAGCAACGTGACGCTGCAGGTGTTCGTGCTGGACGAAAACGACAACGCGCCAGCACTGCTAGCGCCTCGGGCGGGTGGCACTGGTGGCGCAGTGAGCGAGCTGGTGCCATGGTCGGTGGGTGTGGGCCACGTGGTGGCAAAGGTGCGCGCGGTGGATGCTGACTCGGGCTACAACGCGTGGCTTTCGTACGAGCTGCAGCCGGGGACTGGTGGCGCGCGCATCCCGTTCCGCGTGGGGCTGTACACTGGCGAGATCAGCACAACGCGTGCCCTGGACGAAACGGACGCTCCGCGCCACCGCCTACTGGTACTGGTGAAGGACCACGGCGAGCCCGCGCTGACGGCCACGGCCACTGTGCTGGTGTCACTTGTGGAGAGTGGACAGGCGCCAAAGGCCTCCTCACGGGCGTTGGTGGGCGCTGTGGGTCCCGATGCTGCGCTGGTGGATGTCAACGTATACCTGATCATTGCCATCTGCGCGGTGTCCAGCCTTTTGGTGCTCACGCTGCTGCTGTACACCGCGCTGCGGTGCTCTGCGCTGCCCACCGAGGGCGCGTGCGCTCCGGGCAAGCCCACGCTGGTGTGCTCCAGTGCGGTGGGGAGCTGGTCATACTCGCAGCAGAGGAGGCCGAGGGTGTGCTCTGGTGAGGGCCCACCCAAGACCGACCTCATGGCCTTCAGCCCCAGTTTACCTGACTCTAGGGACAGAGAAGATCAGCTGCAGACAACTGAGGAATCCTTTGCAAAGGTTAGTGTATAACATCCTTTTGTTTAATTTTCGTATTGTTTTTCTCTATCAACTTCTTCGTAAATTTATTTCTAAGAGTCAAATTTCCCTGGGTTAAAATTTTACCTCTTTTTACATATCCATTTTAACTAAAGTCTTTTGGAATTATAGGACATCAGAGCAATATATATTGCCTTCCTTCATTTTATGCTGCATTATTCAATGCATATTAACAGAACTGTAATTTCTAGTAAATTTTCACTATATTCACCCTCTTTGTTTTTGGTAATAATCAACATTTTAGAAAACATTTTACTATTATTTAACCTATTACATATAAACAAATGTGCACAGGCTGAAATAATAAAGCTCCATAAATTGTATGAAAGTGAAAAGCTCCGTTGCCTCCATCGCTGAAGCCCCTCGCATGCACCTGCCAAATCACTTCCCTTATTTTTCCTCCAGTGTAACCGCACATTTGCCTTTTATAACTGTTTGTTCGGGGCCTGTTTTGGGAACGTTATCTAATTGGACTTGCACAACATGTATTGTCTGTGCATTTGTGTGTTATTTGTATTTATCACTCATTGTTTATGAAATTATCCATGTTGTTATATGTAGTTGTAGTTTATTTATTTCTGTTTCTAGTACTATTTCATAAATATACTATACCTTATTTATTCTACTGTTCAGGAATTTGCATTGTGCCTCAATGTCTATTTCAAATAATGCCATCATAAATATATTGTACATTTCTTTGATGCCCATGTACACAGATTTCTCTCAGGTTTTTGCCTAAGAGTTGTGTTTGTGGGTCACAGAATATGTGTGTATCTTTGTCTTTTGTAGCTAACACCAACCAATTTTCCAAGATGTTTTTACCTGTTTACATTCCTAGTAGTGCATAAGGCTTTCTGCTGGGCCACATCATCTCTACATTTGTCAGGTTATTTTCATGTTAGCCATTTTACTGGGTGACTTTTGTAATCTCATTTTGAAATTATTTTATATTTAAATGAAGTTGAGTACCTTTCTATTTTATTTTGGCAATTTTTATACCTTATTTTGTGCAATAGCTGCTCAAATCTCCTATTTCTCTAGTCTGTTGTTTTTCTTTTCTTTTTTCTCTTCTTTTTGCTTCCATAGAACTTTATTTATTTCCTTATCTTGTTTTTCTTATTACTTAAACAAATCTTGTATTCTGAACATAACTCCTTTTTTTAGTAGTTTTCAACCTCATGGCTAGTTTTTAATTCTTTTTTGTCTTTTGGTGAATAGAAAGTCATAATTTTGATTAAACTCAATTTATCAATTTTTGCTTCTGATCCTATTTCACAAAGATAATTTTCTGTGGTATCTTTTATTTCATTGTTTACATTACATCTACAATCCATTTGGAATATACATATTTTTATCATTGTTGTGAGGTAGGGGTCAAGATTTATTTTTATTTCTTCTTATTATTTTTATTATACTTTAAGTTCTAGGATACATGTGCACAACGTGCAGGTTTGTTACATAGGTATACATGTGTGCCATGTTCGTTTGCTGCACCCATCAACTCATCATTTACATTAGGTATTTCTCCTAATGCTATCCCTCCCCCAGTCCCCCACACCTCAACAGGCCCCAGTGTGTGATGTTCCCCACCCTGTGTCCAAGTGCTCTCGTTGTTCAATTCCCACCTATGAGTGAGAACATGCAGTGTTTGGTTTTCTGTGCTTGTGATAGTTTGCTCAGAATGACGGTTTCCAGCTTCATCCATGTCTCTACAAAGGACATGAACTCACCCTTTTTTACGGCTGCATAGTCTTCCATGGTGTATATGTGTCACATTTTCTTAATCCGGTCTATCATTGATGGACATTTGGGTTGGTTCCAAGTCTTTGCTATTGTGAATAGTGTCGCAATAAACATACATGTGCATGTGTCTTTATAGTAGCATGATTTATAATCCTTTAGATATATACCCAGTAATGGGTCAAATGGTATTTCTAGTTCCAGATCCTTGAGGAATCGCCACACTGTCTTCCACAATGGTTGAACTAGTTTACACTCCCACCAACGGTGTAAAAGCGTTACTATTTCTCCACATCCTCTCCAGCATGTGTTGTTTCCTGACTTTTTAATGATTGCCATTCTAACTGGTGTGAGATGGTATCTCATTGTGGTTTTGATTTGCATTTCTCTGATGACCAGTGATGATGGGCATTTTTTCATGTGTCTGTTGGCTGCATAAATGTCTTCTTTTGAGAAGTGTCTGTTCATATCCTTTGCCCACTTTTTGATAGGGTTTTTTGTTTTTTTCTTGTAAATGTGTTTAGGTTCTTTGTAGATTCTGGATATTAGCCCTTTGTCAGATGGGTAGATTGCAAAAATTTTCTCCCATTCTGTAGGTTGCCTGTTCACTCTGATTGTAGTTTCTTTTGAAGATTTATTTTTTACTACCATTTTTTTGTTGGACTTTTAAAATGAGTTTGGAAGTGTTCCCTCTCCTTCAATTTTTTTTTTTTGGAAGAGTTTGAAAACAATTATCATTGATTCTTCTTTAAAAGTTTGGTAGAATTCTCCAGGAAAGATATCTGGTTTTGGGCTTTTGTTGTTGTTGTTGTTAGGAGGTTTGGATTACTGATTCAATCTCCTTACTAGTTACAGCTTTGTTTAGATTTTTTATGATTATGTCTTGGTAGTTTGTATGTTTCTAGGAATTAATCAATTTCTTCTAGGTTATTGAATTTTTTGGTATATGATTTTAAAAGCCTCTTATAATTGTGGCATCAGGTGTAATGCCACCTCTTTTGTTTCTGACTTCCAGTCTTTTTGTTTTTTTCTTAGTCTAGCTAAGGGGCTTGTCAGTTTTGTTGTTTTTTCAAAAAATCAACTAAGTTTAAAAACTTAATTTAAACTTTTTTTCATTTATTTTTGCTCTAATCTTTATTATAGTATTTCCTCCCTTTGCTTTGGGCTTCCTCATTTGTCCTTTTTTTCTAGTTCCTTGAGTTGTTAAGTTTTTTATTTGAGATCTTTCTTCTTTCTTCATTTTTAGTGTAGGCATTTACAACTCCCTTCTTTGTTTTTGTTTTCATGTTTAAGAGACAAGATCTCACTATGATGTACAGAGGCACGATCATAGCTCCCTGCAAGTGATCCTTGTGCCTTGGATTCCCAAAGCACTGGGATTACAGGCGTGAGCCACTGAGCTTGCCCAGCTTAATATTCCTTCTTAGTACTGCTTTTGTTGTATCCTGTAAGTTTTTATTGTGTTGTGTTTTCATTTTTGTTTATCTTAACATATTTTCTAATTCATCTTTTGATTTCCCCTTTCATTCAAATGAAATTTTGAACAGAATTTCGTTCAAAATTCTGTTGTTTAATTTCTACATATTTGCAGATTTTCCAGTTTTAATTCCAGTATTGATTTCTAGTTTTATTCCACTGTGGTCAGAAAAGATATTTAGTAGGATTTCAACCTTCTTGAATTTGTTAAGACTTGTTTTGTGACCTGACGTGTGATTTATCCTGGAAAATGCTCTGAGTGTGCTTGAGAAGACTGTATATTTGCTGCTGTTGGGTGGAATTTTCTGTATATGTCTGTTAGTTCCATTTCAGCTATAGTGTTGTTCAAGTCCTCTGCTTCCTTGCTGATTTTCTGTCTGAATGTTCTATTCCTTATTGAAAGTAGGATACCAAAATCTCCTACTACAGTCATTGGAGATACATTCTGAGAATTGTATCATTCTGAGATTTCATCACTGTGCAAACATGAGAGTGTACTTACATATTTACACAAACCTAGATAGTATAGCCTACTACAGACCTAGGTTACATGATCTATTGCTTCTAGGCTACAAACCTGTACATATGTTAACTGTACTGAATACTATAGGGAATTGTAACACAATGGTAAGTATTTGTATACCTAAATATATCTAAACATCTAAAAGGTACAGTAAAAACATTGTACAGATTTTTAAAATGGTACACCTGAATAGGGTACTTACCCTATGAATGGAGACTGCGGGGCTGGAAATTTATCTGCATGAGTCAATGAGTGAATGGTGAGTGAATGTGAAGGCCCAGGACATTACTGTGCACTAATGTAGACTTTAAAGCACTATACATTTAGGCTACACTCAATTTATCAAAAAATTTTCTTTTTACAGGCTGGTCATGGTGGCTCATGCCTGTAATCCCAGCACTTTGGGAGGCTGAGGAAGGAGGATCACTTAAGCCCAGGAGTTCAAGACCAGCCTGGGCAATATAGTGAGACCCTGTCTCTAGAAAATAATTTTTAAAAATTAGCTAGGTGTGGTGACACACACTTGTAGTTCCAGCTACTCAGGAGGCTGAAGTGGGAGGATCCTTGACTTGAGGAGGTCAAGGCTACAGTGAGCTATGGTCGTGCCACTGCACTCCAGCCTGAGCAACAGAGTGAGACTCTGTCTCAATTTTTTTTCTTTCTTCAGTAATAAATTAACCTTAGCTTACTGTAACTTTTCAACTTTGTAAACTTAAATTTTTTAACCTTTTGACTCTTTTGTAATAACGCTTAGCTTAAAACACAAACACATTGTACAGCTGTACAAAAATATTTTCTCTTTATATCCTTATTTTACAAGTTTTTTTGACTTTTAATTTTTTTATTTTTTTCACTTTTACTTAGTGTTTTTTTTTGTTGTTGTTGTTAAAAATGAAGATATAAACACCCATACTAGCCTAGGACTGTATTGGGTCAGGATCATCAATATCATTGTCTTCCACCTCCATATCTTGTCCCACTGGAAGGTCTTCTGGGGCAGTTACACATGCGATGCTATCATCTCCTATGATAACAATATCTTCTAGTGGAATACTTCCCAAAAGACTTTCCTGAGGCTGTTTTGTGGTGACCTTTTTTCTTTTTTTTTTTTGAGTTAATGTATTTTTTATAAGTAGAAAGAGTACACTGTAAAATACCACTAAAAAGTATAGTAAATACATAAAGCAGTAACATTTACTATCTGTATCAAGTATTATGTACTGTAAATTACTGTACATAATTGTATGTGCTATCTTGTACTTTTATATAACTGGTAGTGCAATAGGTTTGTTTACACCAACATCACCACAAACATGTGAGTAATGTGCTACAACATTATGACTGCTACATCATCACTAGGTGATAGGAATTTTTCAGCTCCATTATAATCTTATGGGACTACTCTTGTACATGTGGTCTGTTATTGGTTGAAACGTTGTTATACAACACTTGACTTTATTGTATTGCTATCTATTTCTCCATTTCTGTGAATGTTTGCCTCATATATTTAGGTGTTTTAATGTTGGGTGCATATGTATTTATAATTGCTATGTCCTTCTGGTGAATTGACCTTTTATCATTATATAATGTCCTTCTTTGTCTCTTATGACACTTTTTGACTTAAAGACTATTTTGTGTGATGTAGCTGTTTCCACATTTGCACTCTTTTGGTTACAATTTGCATGAAATTTTTTTAATATCCTTTAACTTTCAGGCTATCCAGGTCTTTAAATCTAAAGCAAATCTCTTGTAGTTAGCATATAATTGGGTCTTTAAAAAAAATCAATTCAACCACTTTGTATCTTTTGATTGGGGGAGTTTATCCCATTTTTATTTAAAGTAATTATTGATAGGGCATAACTTACTGTTGCCTCTTTGTTAATTGTTGTTTGCAGCTTGTAGACTTTTTGCTCCTCTTTCCTCCTCTTACTGTCTTCCTTTGTGTTTTATTGAGAATTGTAATGCTATGTTTTTGTTCCTTTCCTGTTTTCTTTTGTATATCTTCCATAGGTATTTTCTTTGTGGTTACCATGGGGCTTACATTTTAAAACTCTTATAAAAATGTATTTTAAACTGATAGCATCTTTACTACAATCACAAAACAAAACTCATTATGTTTACTTCTCCCCTACCCAAATTTTATGTTATTGATGTCATAAATACATCTTTTTATATTGTGTATACATTATTTTATAGTTAGTTTTTCTGTACTTTTGTCTTTTAATCAGATTTTAAAATATCAGATTTTAAAGTGACTTTTGTACCACCATTACAGTATTATAGTATTCTGTTTTTATCTATATATTTATCTTTACTAGTGAGCTTTATACTTTAATAAAATACCTATGTATTTCTGTTTAGCATCCCCTAATTTTAACTCAAAAGGCCCCCTCTTAACATTTCTTGTAAGGCAAGTCTAATTGTGATCACCTTCAGCTTTTGTTTAACTGGGAAGGTCTTTATCTCTTTTTCATTTTTGAAGACAAACTTTGGTGGATTTGGTATTCTTGGCTGGCAGTTCTTTTTCTTTTCAGCACTTTCAGTATAACATCTCACCCCTTTCTGGATGGCAAGGTTTCTACTGAGAAATCTACTGGTAGAGTTAGGGGTGTTCTTTTGTACGTGATGAGGCATTTTTCTTTTGCTGCTTTCTAAATTCTTAACATTTCTTGGATCTTGATGTCCATTTCCTTCCTCATATTTGGGAAGTTTTCAGATGTAATTTTAAAAAATAAGCTGTCTGTCCTTTTCTCTTATGGCTTCTTCTTTTGAAACTGTCATAATGAGTAGAGCAGCCTGCTCGAGGATGTCCTATCAATTTCTTAGGCTTTCTTTACTCTCTTTCATTTCTTGCTCTTTTTGCTACTCTGTCTGGATAATTTCAAATGATGTGTCCTTGAGTTCACTGACTCATTCTTCTACTTGATTAAGTCTGCTGTTGAACATGTCTGTAAAATTTTCAGTTCAATTATTGTATTCTTCAGTTCCAAAATTTCTTTTTAGTTCTTTTGAATATTTTCTATCTGCTGAAATTCTGATTCTGCTTATGCATTATTTTCCTGAGCTCACTGAACATCTTTATGACAATTATTTTGAATACTTTGTCAAGTAATTCACATAGCTCTATTTCTTTAGGTTTGGTTTCTGGAGGTGTGTTTGTGTGTGTGTGTGTGTGTGTGTGTGGGCACGCACTATTTGATTGGGCCATGTTTCCTGTTTTCTCATATTCCTTATTACTTTGTGTTGATATCTATACATTTCAAAAAAACAAAAAACAACAACACACCAGCTACCTCTTCCAGTCTTTATGGACTGGATTTGTACATGGAAAGATCTTTACTAATCAGGCTGGCTAGAGATTCTAGGGACCTCTCAAACCTTTTCTGTGGATGCATCTTCTATGGACTTGTGTGTATAATTCCTAATTAGAGGGATCTGCCAGCTTTTTTTTTTAAGATGCTCTAATCTTTTTCCCTCTGTGGTGTCTGTGTGCTGTACTGTGGGCCCTCTGGAGCAGCAGTATTCACTCAGCTCTTTTAGGTTCTGAGAAGCCCTCAGTTATAGATTCTGCTGAATCCTATCAGTGCCTGGAGTCAAGTGAGACAGAAACTTGGACTGCCCACTAAAATTCAGGAACTTTGGATGCATTTTACTCTCTCTTTCCCTCATGAGAGAGAGAGTGCTGAGCTGAGTTTCTCTCTGTGTGCTGTATCACAGGTCCTGAGGAGCATCAGCCCGCCACCCAGCTCTTTATTATTCTGAGCTGCCCTCAGGATTTTAGAATATGCCAGGTTCCATCAGTGCTCTGAGATATGCAAGACAGCTCCCCTGAAAAGTCAGAACACTGAATGCATGCTTTACTTTCTCTTTCCCTTCTCAGGGAGAAGACAGGAGCTGGGAATTTCCCCCTGTTTGAATGGAACTGTGCTGCTGGATGGGACTATAGGGAAAGTGCCCCAGAAAAGTGCCCAGCTAGTTTTACACTTGCTTGGAGCCCAGGACCCTCTTAACTGGTTTCGGCACTTATCACCATGGGAATTGGTCCTTGTATTGTTGTTGAGTTGGTATACCTGTGGAGGGTCTGGGGATTCCTATAACAGCATCTTGCTGATGTCACTACCTCTGTTATCTTTTTAAGCTATATATGCTTTTACAAATTATTTTATTGATTTCCTCTTTTGTTGATTATAACACACATCCTTGACTTATTACCTCAATTAAATCAATAATTTTAATAATTCCAGGCAACGCTAAGACCTTGAATCATTATACCAT